TCTTTCTATGAAACGATGATTCTAGAATGTGGCTCTTTTCTATGTTCAAGCATCATAGGTAAAAATGATTTCTTAAACCAGGTAAGTGTGTGAAGCACAGACTGGCTATTTTGCTTCAAAAGGTGTTTATGTTAAAAATAAAAGCAAACAGTACTTATTTATGCTTATTATATTGTATTAACATGAATTAAGTAAACAAGTGACTATGCTGGAACTTGAGGTGTCAAAATATGAAAAGATACTTGCTGTTATTAAATTGACCTTAGATGTTTTATTTTCCTTTTTATTGTTATTTGTTTTATCAAAAGAACTCTTCTCCCCTGTACATCTGTAGTAAAATTTTGAATAGGTACAGTTTGTATTAGAGCCTCCTTAAAAATAAAGTTGCAGATCAATCAAAACTATATTCATTCTCCATAGGATAAAGCATGACATTTCTGGGCATACGGTTTTAATTTTAATCTGCATGCCTCCGTTTCTATTCTCCCATGAGTCTTTGCGGCAGGACAAGGAAAAGCAAGTCTTATAAAAAGAAATACAGTATGTGGTGCTTATTAAAGTTACATACATCTCTTCTCACAGGAGAAATTTGATTTATTGCAGGTTGTGCATATGTCGCATATGGACATTTCTAGGGAACAGATTCCTTATTGCTGAGCAGTGAATGGCTTCTAGTACTCCATTATTGCTCCGGGAACATGTTAGTAATAATTATGAAAGGTAGGATACCATGAAATCTGTAAGGTGATTTGGCAGAAGTCGATGCTGTTGGTGCCAGGATTTGGGTACCGTACCACGGTTTCCTGTTTTCAAATGTATTAATTGATCCGCAAAGGACATCTTTTGGAGACAAGAATTCAGACAGACTGGCACAGCCTGGACCTCCGCCAAGACTGCTCGGAAGGTTGCCATACTGGGAGCAAAAGAGTGAGAGAGAGAAAGAGGGAGAGAGAGAGGCAGAGGGAGAGCTGAGGAAAGAAAAAAAGGCAAGACTTGGCACAGCTCAGTCAAATCAGCTTCTTTTGTCTGCTTTCTCGGCTTGAGCTTCAGGAAAGAAAACCGTCCTGGGGTACAGAAAAACTCAGAACTTTTTGGTTTTCAAACTTAGAAGGCTTTTTAAGTCTCTTGGGCTATTTGAAAGTGTTGGTACATACAATGACGTTTAGTCACCAGTATTAAGGGAAATAAAAGCCTTTTTCAAAACGAAGCTTCCATAGTGTCCATGCATTTGGGAAATACTATATTTGATTTTTTGCATGTATGATTATACCATGAGAGACAGGATTAATATAGAAGATGGCAAGGCAAATTTCTAATTAGAGGGAATATTAATTTTCTACAAAATAAAGTTTGTTCATCAATACAAACCTGCTTTCAAATCAAATCAGAAAGACATCCTTCGGAATGTGTTCAGAACGTAAGTTTTTAGATTTTATTTTATTTTATTTTTTAAACTTGCATTTCTTTTTTTTTTTTTCTAGCCAAACATCATGTCAATGGCAACAGAACAGTCGAACCTTTCCCAGAGGGAACACAGATGGCTGTATTTGGTAAGATATCAATTCTGAAAGAAAACCCAAATGTATCCTTTTTTTTTCTTTTTTCTTTTTTAAGGAATGGGATGTTTCTGGGGAGCTGAAAGGAAATTCTGGGTCTTGAAAGGAGTGTATTCAACTCAAGTTGGTTTTGCAGGAGGCTATACTTCAAATCCTACTTATAAAGAAGTCTGCTCAGGTAGGAAGAATTTGCTTTATTGTATTACTAGGAAATTTCGGTTGTACGTTTTGTTTTTTCCAAGAAAAAACTGGCCATGCAGAAGTCGTCCGAGTGGTGTACCAGCCAGAACACATGAGTTTTGAGGAACTGCTCAAGGTCTTCTGGGAGAATCACGACCCGACCCAAGGTAGAGTGATGAGTGAGCCAGTATTTAATTATCGGGTAACCCTCCCTGTTTTCTGCTTTCCTAGGTATGCGCCAGGGGAACGACCATGGCACTCAGTACCGCTCGGCCATCTACCCGACCTCTGCCAAGCAAATGGAGGCAGCCCTGAGCTCCAAAGAGAACTACCAAAAGGTAGGGATTGCTGGGCTCCTAGCCCCTGGCTTTACCGTCTTTCTAGCTATGCCTTTTCCTTTAGGTACCCAAGCATGTTCACTGGAAGAAGAGAACACAGACTGGGCTGCAGACGGAGGGAAGATGAGTATAGGGACTCTCCTTGTCTGTCCCTGTACCTGCCCACTGCCACCTGTCTACGTCCTGAGATACCCAGCAGAGGACAGGGTTCCACTTGGAAAATTCTTTTGAATCTCACACAAGACAGTAATAAACATAGAGGGAGAAATAACAAGACATTTTACCATGTCTTGTGTCATGTAGGAAACTTTACATTTCAGAAAATATGAAGACAAAAAGATGAAGGAAAGGGCTTTAAGGATACAAAGGACCTTATTATGGAAGGAAAGCAGTGTTGTCAAGAGAGCTAAAATGAACTTTTCTTTTTCCAGTGGGTTAACTTTTAAAAGTGCATGTTATTTAGTGCCCTGCATTGCAGTGTATCTTATTATAACCTTACCAGCCCCAGCTCCTTCACTGTTTTCAGTGTTTGCTAATATGGTAATCATGAAATAGCACTTTATTTTTGAATCTTTGGTTAGCATTAGAGTTTAAGTTTATCATTTGCTTTTTGTTTGTAAGCCCTGAATGAAGGTTTACTTGCACTTAGGAAAGCCCACTGTCCAGTATGTAGACAAGTTAGCTCACTGAAGGTCTTACTAAGCCATTAGTTGAATTACAATGCATCTGCTACAGCCTGGATCTCTAAATTGATGGAATCCACATTGTTGGCAAGATTCAAGGGTAGCACACACCCTGAACACACAAATGCGAGGACACAACAGCAAGAATGAGTAAGCGAGAGAATCAGGTGAGTTTCTAAGGAGCTTTCTGGAGGAACAGAACTTTGTTTTACTTTTTGATTATGCAATTTATGTTTATAGTGGAAAACAGGTAAGACAATAATAGTACCTTTGCTAATCATATTTTAAAACATTTTGGTATGTATGCTTCTATTCCTTTCTCTATGGGAATAAATACCTTAAACAATAGAATCAGTATATTCGTGAAATATCGGTCAGTAAAATCAGATTAGAATGATTACAAATGCATCGGTGAAGGTATTATCAGTGAAAATATTTGTAACCTGCATTTTCGCTGCATATTCATTTCATGAATATCTTTTCATACCAGTTATGTAATATGTGTGTGTGTGTGTGTATATATATATATATATATATATATATACCAGTTATATAATAAAATGTTATTTTATTGTTATCACTATGTAGTCTCATTGAATGGATATACCA